CCTTGCACGCGAACCCACGGCCGCCGGCTGCCCCTCCCCCGGCCCCCGGCCCGCTGCCCCCAGCCGCCGACGTCGGCCCGCACCGCCCCCGCGCGCTGACTGGCCCGCGCAGGCCTCCTGCCCGGCTGTTGGCGGTTGGGGCGAAGCCGGCGGGAGGCCGCCCCGCCCCCGCCCCCGCCGCAGAGTCGCGGCGCGCAGCCTCTTCACCCGTCGCGGCCGGGGCGGTGGCGCTGTTGCCGCCGCGGCCTGTGAGGCAGTAACTCCCCTCCGCCCCTGCCCCATTCCTCCTCCTTTCTCTCCGCTCCCTCCGTCCTCCCTCCCCTCGCCGTCTCTCGCTCGAGTGAATGTGGCGCGGCGGCGCGGGACGCAGTCTCGGCCCCTGCCGCGGCCCCGCAAGCTCGTGAGGAGACGGAGCTGCCTCCTGCTCCCGCCCCCTGCGCGTCTCGGGGAGCCACCGCCGCTGGCGAAGGAGAACAAGCAGGGCAGCGGAGGGACGGTGGCGGGAAAACGGGAGAGGGAGGAGAAGAGGGTTCGAGGGCGAGTAGGGAAAGCGGGGAGGGACGGACGGAAGGACGGACGGCCCGACGGACGGCCCGGGGAGGGGGCCGCTATTGAGCCTGCCCGACTCCTCGGCTCCGGCTCCGGGTGGCGGCGGCAGCGGCGTCGCGGACGAAGGGCGCGGCAAGCGCTATCGAGACAATAACCCTGCCGCCCGGCTCTGGGGGCAACGGAGAGGAAGCGGTGGCGGCCTAGCGCGGCCGAGGCTCGCCGAGCGCCCGGGCAGCGTCCTCGCCCCCGCCGGCCGGGTGCTGCTGCCGTCCGGTGTGCCGGGCGCGCCGGTTGCCCGGAACCCGAGGCTCCCGGCGGCCGTCCCCTCCCCTCCCCCTCTCCGGTGCGCGCGGAGCTGGTTTTCCGGGTTCCCCTGGACGGAGCTGGATCCTGCTTCTCGCCAAGGCAGGAAGTGAGTTTCGCACTGCAATTCCGGGCGGTGTCACGAGTGAAAAGTTTTGTTTTTTTTTTTTTCGGCGGAGATCCTCGTTGGGGCTGGGAAACTCCTGCAAAACTCGAGACCAGGAAGCCAGCCCGCACCCCAACCCCCACCAAAGCCACCTACTCTTCTTCTGTGGGAGGCCAGTCCACATCCGCTCTCACCCGAGAGAGATATTCAGCTGGATCCAAAGTGACTGATGAAGGGAAGGAAATCATGTCAAGCGAAGCCTTGAAAAAGCTGCCCTGAGACGGTGTCCCGCCGAAAGGTAATTTTCACGAAAAGTGTCTCTGAGTCACAGATGGGTTTGGCTTATGCTTCTGCTTGTTCAGTCTTTCAGCTCACAGCAGGATGCTAATCCATGAAGGTGACCTCGCAGTACTGGTTAATTAAGCTTTATTGCTCACTGAAAAAGAAAAAAAATCTAGCCAGGTATGTCTTGTGATCTCTTTAGGTAAATAGAAGTTAATTTTGGTTCTTTTTTTGCTTTCCATAGAATGTTGGCTCAATTAAGAAACATCAGGGAGATAAATTCAACCCAGTGGTAAGTAACTTCAATTTCTTTTGGTAGAAAGTGTTTTAAATTTCTTTTTATTCGAATATTGCAGTGTCTAAAAATGACTACAAAACGAAGTTTGTTTGTGCGGTTGGTACCATGTCGCTGTCTACGAGGGGAAGAGGAGACTGTCACTACTCTTGATTATTCTCATTGCAGCTTAGAACAAGTTCCGAAAGAGATTTTTACTTTTGAAAAAACCTTGGAGGAACTCTATTTAGATGCTAATCAGATTGAAGAGCTTCCAAAGGTATGCTAATACTTTCTTTCAAGAATTATCTTAATTGACATTCTTTCCTCCCTTTTTTCAATAGCAACTTTTTAACTGTCAGTCTTTACACAAACTGAGTTTGCCAGACAATGATTTAACAACGTTACCAGCATCCATTGCAAACCTTATTAATCTCAGGGAACTGGATGTCAGCAAGAATGGTAAGGCTTTTTTTGCCCATAATTTTTTGTACATCTTTTAATTTGATCGTTGTTTGTTTTCTAGGAATACAGGAGTTTCCAGAAAATATAAAAAATTGTAAAGTTTTGACAATTGTGGAGGCCAGTGTAAACCCTATTTCCAAGTAAGTTCTCAGGTGAATTATAAATTACTTTTGAACTTAACTTAAATTCTGGTATTTTATGTAGGCTCCCTGATGGATTTTCTCAGCTGTTAAACCTAACCCAGTTGTATCTGAATGATGCTTTTCTTGAGTTCTTGCCAGCAAATTTTGGCAGGTAAATTATGGTTTCTTCTAAAACGTTTTATTCCTAAATACATGATTTTTTTTTTGTATTGCAGATTAACTAAACTCCAAATATTAGAGCTTAGAGAAAACCAGTTAAAAATGTTGCCTAAGTAAGTAAAGGTGCTATTCTTTAAAAAACTTATAGTTAATTTTTCATTACTCCATTATGAACAGAACTATGAATAGACTGACCCAGCTGGAAAGACTGGATTTGGGAAGTAACGAATTCACGGAAGTGGTAAGTTCTCATCAGTCTCACTTTCCCTAAGTATTACTGCTATCCCCTACCCTAATCCCAACAGCCTGAAGTACTTGAGCAACTAAGTGGATTGAAAGAGTTTTGGATGGATGCTAATAGACTGACTTTTATTCCAGGGGTATGTATATGAGATTTTAAATGGCATCACTTAGAGTCATTAGATTTTCTTTTTTTACTTATAGTTTATTGGTAGTTTGAAACAGCTCACATATTTGGATGTTTCTAAAAATAATATTGAAATGGTTGAAGAAGGAATTTCAACATGTGAAAACCTTCAAGACCTCCTATTATCAAGCAATTCACTTCAGCAGCTTCCTGAGACTATTGGTTTGTATTGCTTTCAAATTCATGTAATTTTTGAAAAATTGTATGTTGTTTCTTCCCTCATTAGGTTCGTTGAAGAATATAACAACGCTTAAAATAGATGAAAACCAGTTAATGTATCTGCCAGACTCTATAGGAGGGTAAGTTTTTTGTGAATGTATACACCCTCGAAAAATAATATATATTTCTTTTTTTAAATTAAAGGTTAATATCAGTAGAAGAACTGGATTGTAGTTTCAATGAAGTTGAAGCTTTGCCTTCATCTATTGGGCAGCTTACTAACTTAAGAACTTTTGCTGCTGATCATAATTACTTACAGCAGTTGCCCCCAGAGGTAATGTATTTTAGATTTGTTTAGATTTTTGTTTTTTGATACTCAGTTTATATTTCTCTTTCAGATTGGAAGCTGGAAAAATATAACTGTGCTGTTTCTCCATTCCAATAAACTTGAGACACTTCCAGAGGAAATGGGTGATATGCAAAAATTAAAAGTCATTAATTTAAGTGATAATAGGTTCGTAATACTATATTCATCAGTTGGTTTATGTTTAATTTTTGTTTGTATTTTTTTCCTACAGATTAAAGAATTTACCCTTTAGCTTTACAAAGCTACAGCAATTGACAGCTATGTGGCTCTCAGATAATCAGGTGGGCATTCTGATTTTATAAGTTAATGGAGTTTGAAAATTAAGCATTTATTTTCCTTCTCTAGTCCAAACCCCTGATACCTCTTCAAAAAGAAACTGATTCAGAGACCCAGAAAATGGTGCTTACCAACTACATGTTCCCTCAACAGCCAAGGACTGAGGATGGTAGGAATTTCATAATCGATTTTCTTGTTAAAATAGTAGGTTTTTGTTTTTTACTTTTCTCTAGTTATGTTTATATCAGATAATGAAAGTTTTAACCCTTCATTGTGGGAGGAACAGAGGAAACAGCGGGCTCAAGTTGCATTTGAATGTGATGAAGACAAAGATGAAAGGGAGGCACCTCCCAGGGTGAGTCTGTTCTTTATTCTTTAAAATTTGAATACTTCATATTTTACTTATTTTATTTCTCTAGGAGGGAAATTTAAAAAGATATCCAACACCATACCCAGATGAGCTTAAGAATATGGTCAAAACTGTTCAAACCATTGTACATAGATTAAAAGATGAAGAGACCAATGAAGACTCAGGAAGAGATTTGAAACCACATGAAGATCAACAAGATATAAATAAAGATGTGGGTGTGAAGGTTAGAAAATTCAAAAGGATTAACCAAAGCCTAATATGAGCTCTTTATCTTTTCTTTTACTTAGACCTCAGAAAGTACTACTACAGTAAAAAGCAAAGTTGATGAAAGAGAAAAATATATGATAGGAAACTCTGTACAGAAGATCAGTGAACCTGAAGCTGAGATTAGTCCTGGGAGTTTACCAGTGACTGCAAATATGAAAGCCTCTGAGAACTTGAAGCATATTGTTAACCATGATGATGTTTTTGAGGTATGATTTTATGATTATTCTGGAGCAACTATAATTTTTATCCCCCTCACCCCCTTTTCACTAGGAATCTGAAGAACTTTCTTCTGATGAAGAGATGAAAATGGCGGAGATGCGACCACCATTAATTGAAACCTCTATTAACCAGCCAAAAGTCGTAGCACTTAGTAATAACAAAAAAGGTTAGATGTTAAAGGAAAGTGCTAAGAATAGATTATCATTAATCTTAAATTTGTTTTGTTTCAGATGATACAAAGGAAACAGATTCTTTATCAGATGAAGTTACACACAATAGCAATCAGAATAACAGCAATTGTTCTTCTCCATCTCGGATGTCTGATTCAGTTTCTCTTAATACTGATAGTAGTCAAGACACCTCACTCTGCTCTCCAGTGAAACAAACTCATATTGATATTAATTCCAAAATCAGGTGTGTGAACCTCTTTTACAGTTTTTTATTTATTATGTTTTTCATAAAATTATCTTTATTTTAGGCAAGAAGATGAAAATTTTAACAGCCTTTTACAAAATGGAGATATTTTAAACAGTTCAACAGAGGAAAAGTTCAAAGCTCATGATAAAAAAGATTTTAACTTACCTGAATATGATTTGAATGTTGAAGAGCGATTAGTTCTAATTGAGAAAAGTGTTGACTCAACAGCCACAGCTGATGACACTCACAAATTAGATCATATCAATATGAATCTTAATAAACTTATAACTAATGATACATTTCAACCAGAGATCATGGAAAGATCAAAAACACAGGATATTGTGCTTGGAACAAGCTTTTTAAGCATTAATTCTAAAGAGGAAACTGAGCACTTGGAAAATGGAAACAAGTATCCTAATTTGGAATCCGTAAATAAGGTAAATGGACATTCTGAGGAAACTTCCCAGTCTCCTAATAGGACTGAACCACATGACAGTGATTGTTCTGTTGACTTAGGTATTTCCAAAAGCACTGAAGATCTCTCCCCTCAGAAAAGTGGTCCAGTTGGATCTGTTGTGAAATCTCATAGCATAACTAATATGGAGATTGGAGGGCTAAAAATCTATGATATTCTTAGTGATAATGGACCTCAGCAGCCAAGTACAACCGTTAAAATCACATCTGCTGTTGATGGAAAAAATATAGTCAGGAGCAAGTCTGCCACACTGTTGTATGATCAACCATTGCAGGTATTTACTGGTTCTTCCTCATCTTCTGATTTAATATCAGGAACAAAGGCAATTTTCAAGTTTGATTCAAATCATAATCCCGAAGAGCCAAATATAATAAGAGGCCCCACAAGTGGCCCACAATCTGCACCTCAAATATATGGTCCTCCACAGTATAATATCCAATACAGTAGCAGTGCTGCAGTCAAAGACACTTTGTGGCACTCCAAACAAAATCCCCAAATAGACCATGCCAGTTTTCCTCCTCAGCTCCTTCCTAGATCAGAGAGCACAGAAAATCAAAGTTATGCTAAACATTCTGCCAATATGAATTTCTCTAATCATAACAATGTTCGAGCTAATACTGCATACCATTTACATCAGAGACTTGGCCCAGCAAGACATGGGGAAATGTGGGCCATCTCACCAAACGACCGACTTATTCCTGCAGTAACTCGAAGTACAATCCAGCGACAAAGTAGTGTGTCCTCCACAGCCTCTGTAAATCTTGGTGATCCAGGCTCTACAAGGCGGGCTCAGATTCCTGAAGGAGATTATTTATCATACAGAGAGTTCCACTCAGCGGGAAGAACTCCTCCAATGATGCCAGGATCACAGAGACCCCTTTCTGCACGAACATACAGCATAGATGGTCCAAATGCATCAAGACCTCAGAGTGCTCGACCCTCTATTAATGAAATACCAGAGAGAACTATGTCAGTTAGTGATTTCAATTATTCACGGACTAGTCCTTCAAAAAGACCAAATGCAAGGGTTGGTTCTGAGCATTCTTTATTAGATCCTCCAGGAAAAAGTAAAGTTCCTCGTGACTGGAGAGAACAAGTACTTCGACATATTGAAGCCAAAAAGTTAGAAAAGGTAATTGAACATGAGTTTTTCATTATTTTCTTTCTGAATTACTGATTATCTCTTTATATTCTAGGTGTTTTTCTCTGGTACTGGGAATAGAGTTCCAAATTTAAACTCAGCCAGGACAATTGGGATGATAATGTGTGTTTCTATCCTCTCCTTCACTCCCCACTGTTTCTAACAAAAATGTATTAATTTTATATGTTTATGTGTCTGTCTCTTTGAGATTGTGCACACATACTAAAAATACACGTACCTCTGTTCAGCATTTTCTGAACTTTGCTATTAATAATTGTTGATTATCTAAATTTAAAAAATAGTTTACTATATAGTTAAGACAATAACAAAAAATGTATTGCAAATGTAAATATTTCATCTAATATTTTTTCCCCAGTCCACAGTATATGAACTAACATTGTCACTGACACAGATGGCTTCTGGCATGGCATTTATTCTTAACTTTTCTGAATTTCTACATTTCTGACCTACTTAAACTCAGTTAAGTGTTTCTGTGGCTCTAGTGTTGCTTAGCAATAGTTGATTAAATAACTAATGCTCGTGTTCAATTTATAATTTTATGTGTAGATGTTCATCTTTTGAAAGGAGTTAAAAATGTAGATACAGATATATATCCTTGTAAAACCAATATGAATGCCATAGTCATATGGCCCAAGTGTACAAGACATGATTTTTCTTTAAGATTTAACTTTATACTTACTCACTAGATTTTACCCAAGCATTATCTTTCTTTCTTTATTAAATATAAAATGTGTTCTTAAAAACAGGTGAACATACAACTTCAATTAGCCATTTTTAAAAATTCCTTAAATAAAATTTTCAGAAATGCCTAAAATATATTAGTACCTCATATCAGTTTACATGAAATCTCAGCCTATAATTGTTCTTTTTAGTGCAGTCCTCAACTTTAAATGAACTTTAAATAGGTAAATATCCACAAGCATTAGGCTACTTCATTCTCATCTATGCATTTTATTTCATCTAGTAACTCTGTACACACTGTTGAGGCTATTTGAACTTTTGTGCTTTTTCTAAGGCACTTGGAAATTTCTTAAGCAGAAGAGTAACATAGGTGTGTTTTATAAATAAATTTCTGGTGACGTTGTGGAACTAGATTTTAGAGGAAGAGGCTGTAGTCAAAGAGATTGAGTTATGATGCCGTTTAGTAATCTAGATAAGAAATGAAATGTGAACTTTTATCAGTGCAGTTAAGACAAATGAGTTCAAGAGAGAGCTCTGAAATAGACTTTTAACAAGAGTTTACTTCTGATTGAATATTCCTGTAATCAATCAGAAAGGAAAAGGGATAAAGCTTGAGATTGTGCCTTAAATAACTGGTTGTTGGGAATGTCTTTGGCTATTAGTGGACATAGAGGAGGAGTAGGAGATTTGGAAGAAGAGATGAGTTTGGTTTTTATGTTCTGTGTAGTTTTCATCTTATATGGCTGTTTTCCTACTCCTGTCTGACAGATATACCTGGATTTCAGTACATAAGAAGCAAGTAGTAACTATCTCATTGTTCAGTGTGCCAATCCGCTTTTTTTTTTAATTGCCTGAAATATTTACATATTTTGAAATTCACGGTACGGGTTCTTGAAGAGTATATGACAGTAGTTTCCTAGTTGTTTTCACTAGTAATTTAGAGGTGTGAATTAGTTGATTGAAACTAAAGAGAAGCCTTATGAGAAAAGAAACAGGGCAAACTGTGTCTGAACACAAATCTGCACCTGATAACTCCCATTTTCAAGGATATCATACTTTGAAGTTACGAGGGGTGCTTGTTCTCTCATCATTTGCTTGCCCAGACTCCTGCCTTCCAGACCACTAGTTGACTACACTGTAGTATCTTCTAGCTCATCAGTTGGGAAGCATTTCTAGCAAATACCAAAGTATATATCCTGCCGTTACCATAACTCTACTGCATTCCTTTTAGGATATTTTATTCTCCATGTCTTTCTTAAATGTATGCTGTGTTTGCCTGTTTCAGTTCTTAAAAAGTATTCACATGTGAGACTGCTTTTACCTAACATACGTGAAACTTTTATCTTAAATGGATTCATGTTTTATAAACCACATTTTTAAAAGAATTTAAATTTTTAAAGAATTACTTTCAAAAAAATTTTTTAAAAAGCATTTAGAGAGAATTTTAGTCTTAACAGTTCCGAATCCTAGCTGTGCTGCTCAGTTAGCTACTTGGACAAATAACTTTGACTTTCCTTACCTTGGTGGATTCATGTGTATGTTAGGTGCAATGAAAGGAACTACTAGGATTGTTTAAAAATTAGATGGGTTAATACATGCAAAGCACTTAGAAGGGTACCTGACACATATAACTAACTGCTAAATAAGTGTTTATTGCTATTATCTTCATCCTCATCATCACCATCTTTTAAATACAAAGAAATTATCAGCTGATTAAAGTTATTTTTTTAAAACAGCAGAATATTGTGCAATAGGTTATTTTATGATGGTAAAATAATTATTTTTCTTAAAAATTTATAGTTCATAATTTTAAAATATAAACAGATTTCATACATCAAAGATTAAGGCTTTTTTTATTATTATACTTTAAGTTTTAGGATACATGTGCACAACGTGCAGGTTTGTTTCATATGTATACATGTGCCATGTTGGTGTGCTGCACCCATTAACTCGTCATTTAGCATTAGGTATATCTCCTAATGCTATCCCTCCCCCCTCCCCCGACCCCACAACAGTCCCCAGTGTGTGATGTTCCCCTTCCTGTGTCCATCTGTTCTCATTGTTCAATTTCCACCTGTGAGTGAGAACATGCGGTGTTTGGTTTTTCGTCCTTGTGATAGTTTGCTGAGAATGATGGTTTCCAGCTTCATCCATGTCCCTACAAAGGACATGAACTTATCATTTTTTATGGCTGCATAGTATTCACATTTTCTTAATCCAGTCTATCATTGTTGGACATTTGCGTTGGTTCCAAGTCTTTGCTATTGTGAAGAGTGCCACAATAAACATACGTGTGCATGTGTCTTAATAGCAGCATGATTTATAATCCTTTAGGTATATACCCAGTAATGGGATTGCTGGGTCAAATGGTATTTCTAGTTCTAGATCCCTGAGGAATCGCCACACTGACTTCCACAATGGTTGAACTAGTTTACAGTCCCACCAACAGTGTAAAAGTGTTCCTATTTCTCCACATCCTCTCCAGCACCTGTTGTTTCCTGACTTTTTAATGATTGCCATTCTAACTGGTGTGAGATGGTATCTATCTCATTGTGGTTTTGATTTGTATTTCTCTGATGGCCAGTGATGATGAGCACTTTTTCATGTGTTTTTTGGCTGCATAAGTGTCTTCTTTTGAGAAGTGTCTGTTCATATGCTTTGCCTACTTTTTGATGGGGTTGTTTTTTTCTTGTAAATTTGTTTGAGTTCATTGTAGATTCTGGATATTAGCCCTTTGTCAGATGAGTAGGTTGCAAAAATTTTCTCCCGTTCTGTAGGTTGCCTGTTCACTCTGATGGTGGTTTCTTTTGCTGTGCAGAAGCTCTTTAGTTTAATTAGATCCCATTTGTCAATTTTGGCTTTTGTTGCCATTGCTTTTGGTGTTTTAGACATGAAGTCCTTGCCCATGCCTATGTCCTGAATGGTATTGCCTAGGTTTTCTTCTAGGGTTTTTATGGTTTTAGGTCTAACGTTTAAGTCTTTAATGCATCTTGAATTAATTTTAGTATAAGGTGTAAGGAAGGGATCCAGTTTCAGCTTTCTCCATATGGCTAGCCAGTTTTCCCAGCACCATTTATTAAATAGGGAATCCTTTCCCCATTTCTTGTTTTTGTCAGGTTTGTCAAAGATCAGATAGTTGTAGATATGCGGCATTATTTCTGAGGGCTCTGTTCTGTTCCATTGGTCTATATCCCTGTTTTGGTACCAGTACCGTGCCGTTTTGGTTACTGTAGCCTTGTAGTGTAGTTTGAAGTCAGGTAGCGTGATGCCTCCAGCTTTGTTTTTTTTGGCTTAGGATTGTCTTGGCAATGCAGGCTCTTTTTTGGTTCCATATGAACTTTAAAGTAGTTTTTTCCAATTCTGTGAAGAGAGTCATTGGTAGCTTGATGGGGATGGCATTGAATCTATAAATTACCTTGGGCAGTATGGCCATTTTCATGATATTGATTCTTCCTACCCATGAGTATGAGATGTTCTTCCATTTGTTTGTATCCTCTTTTATTTCATTGAGCAGTGGTTTGTAGTTCTCCTTGAAGAGGTCCTTCACATCCCTTGTAAGTTGGATTCCTAGGTGTTTTATTCTCTTTGAAGCAATTGTGAATGGGAGTTCACTCATGATTTGGCTCTCTGTTTGTCTGTTATTGGTGTATAAGGATGCTTGTGATTTTTACACATTGATTTTATATCCTGAGACTTTGCTGAAGTTGCTTATCAGCTTAAGGAGATTTTGGGCTGAGATGATAGGGTTTTCTAGATATACAATCATGTCATGTGCAAACAGGGACAATTTGACTTCCTCTTTTCCTAATTGAATACCCTTTATTTCCTTCTCCTGCCTGATTACCCTGGCCAGAATTTCCAACACTATGTTGAATAGGAGTGGTGAGAGAGGGCATCCCTGTCTTGTGCCAGTTTTCAAAGGGAATGCTTCCAGTTTTTGTCCATTCAGTATGATATTGGCTGTGGGTTTGTCATAGACAGCTCTTACTATTTTGAGATACGTCCCATCAGTACCTAATTTATTGAGAGTTTTTACCATGAAGGGTTGTTGAATTTTGTCAAAGGCTTTTTCTGCACCTATTGAGATAATGATGTGGTTTTTGTCTTTGGTTCTGTTTATATGCTGGATTACGTTTATTGATTTTCATATGTTGAACCAGCCTTGCATCCCAGGGATGAAGCCCACTTGATCATGGTGGATAAGCTTTTTGATGTGTTGCTGGATTCAGTTTGCCAGTATTTTATTGAGGATTTTTGCATCAATGTTCATCAAGGATATTGGTCTAAAATTCTCTTTTTTGGTTGTGTCTCTGCCTGGCTTTCGTATCAGGATGATGCTGGCCTCATAAAATGAGTTAGGGAGGATTCCCTCTTTTTCTGTTGACTGGAATAGTTTCAGAAGGAATGGTACCAGCTCCTCCTTGTAACTCTGGTAGAATTCAGCTGTGAATCCATGTGGTCCTGGACTTTTTTTGGTTGGTAAGCTATTAATTATTGCCTCAATTTCAGAGCCTGTTATTGGTCTATTCAGAGATTCAACTTCTTCCTGGTTTAGTCTTGGGAGAGTGTTATGTGTCAAGGAATTTATCCATTTCTTCTAGATTTTCTAGTTTATTTGCGTAGAGGTGTTTTTAGTTTTCTCTGATGGTAGTTTGTATTTCTGTGGGATTGGTGGTGATATGCCCTTTGTCATTTTTTATTGCGTCTGTTTGATTCTTCTCTCTTTTCTTCTTTATTAGTCTTGCTAGCAGTCTATCAATTCTGTTGATCCTTTCAAAAAACCAGCTCCTGGATTCATTAATTTTTTGAAGGGTTTTTTGTGTCTCTATCTCCTTCAGTTCTGCTCTGATCTTAGTTATTTCTTGTCTTCTGCTAGTTTTTGAATGTGTTTGCTCTTGCTTCTCTAGTGCTTTTAATTGTGATGTTAGGGTGTCAATTTTAGATCTTTCCTGCTTTCTCTTGTGGGCATTTAGTGCTATAAATTTCCTTCTACACACTGCTTTGAATGTGTCCCAGAGATTCTGGTATGTTGTGTCTTTATTCTCATTGGTTTCAAAGAACATCTTTTTTTTCTACCTTCATTTCGTTAGGTACCCAGTAGTCATTCAGGAGCAGGTTGTGCAGTTTCGATGTAGTTGAGCGGTTTTGAGTGAGTTTCTTAATCCTGAGTTCTAGTTTGATTGCACTGTGGTCTGAGAGACAGTTTGTTATAATTTCTGTTCTTTTATATTTGCTGAGGAGTGCTTGCTTTACTTCCAACTGTGTGGTCAATTTTGGAATAGGTGTGGTGTGGTGCTGAAAAGAATGTATATTCTGTTGATTTGGGGTGGAGAGTTCTGTAGATGTCTGTTAGGTCTGCTTGGTGCAGAGCTGAGTTGAGTTCCTGGATATCCTTGTTAACTTTCTGTCTTGTTGATCTGTCTAATGTTGACAGTGGGGTGTTAAAGTCTCCCATTATTATTGTGTGGGAGCCTAAGTCTCTTTGTAGGTCCCTAAGGACTTGCTTTATGAATCTGGGTGCTCCTGTATTGGGTGCATATATATTTAGGATAGTTAGTTCTTGTTGAATTGATCCCTTTACCATTATGTAATGGCCTTCTTTGACTCTTTTGATCTTTGTTGGTTTAAAGTCTGTTTTATCGGAGACTAGGATTGCAACCCCTGCCTTTTTTTTGTTTTCCATTTGCTTGGTAGATCTTCCTCCATCCGTTTGTTTTGAGCCTATGTGTGTCCTTGCATGTGAGATGGGTTTCCTGAATACAGCACACTGATGGGTCTTGCCTCTTTATCCAATTTGCCAGTCTGTGCCTTTTAATTGGAGCATTTAGCCCATTTACATTTAAGGTTAGTAGTGTTATGTGTGAATTTGATCCTGTCATTATGATGTTAGCTGGTTATTTTGCTCATTAGTTGATGCAGTTTCTTCCTAGCCTTGATGGTCTTTACAATTTGGCATGTTTTTGCAGTGGCTGGTACCGGTTGTTCCTTTCCATGTTTAGTGCTTCCTTCAGGAGCTCTTTTAGGGCAGGCCTGGTGGTGACAAAATCTCTCAGCATTTGCTTGTCTGTAAGGTATTTTATTTCTCCTTCACTTATGAAGCTTAGTTTGGCTGGATATGAAATTCTGGGTTGAAAATTCTTTTCTTTAAGAATGTTGGATATTGGCCCCCACTCTCTTCTGGCTTGTAGAGTTTCTGCCAAGAGATCAGCTGTTAGTCTGATGGGCTTCCCTTTTTGGGTAACCCAACCTTTCTCTCTGGCTGCCCTTAACATTTTTTCCTTCATTTCAACTTTGGTGAATCTGACAATTATGTGTCTTGGAGTTGCTCTTCTCGAGGAGTATCTTTGTGGCGTTCTCTGTATTTCCTGAATTTGAATGTTGGCTTGCCTTGCTAGATTTGGTTAGTTCTCCTGGATAATATCCTGCAGTGTTTTCCAACTTGGTTCCATTCTCCCCGTCACTTTCAGGTACACCAGTGAGACGTAGATTTGGTCTTTTCACATAGTCCCATATTTCTTGGAGGCTTTGTTCGTTTCTTTTTATTCTTTTTTCTCTAAACTTCTCTTCACGCTTCATTTCATTCATTTCGTCTTCCATCGCTGATACCCTTTCTTCCAGTTGATCGCATCAGTTACTGAGGCTTGTGCATTCGTCACATAGTTCTCGTGCTGTGGTTTTCAGCTCCATCGGGTCCTTTAAGGACTTCTCTGCATTGGTTATTCTAGTTATCCATTAGTCTAATTTTTTTTCAAAGTTTTTAACTTCTTTGCCATTGGTTTGAACTTCCTCCTTTAGCTCGGAGTAGTTTGATCTTCTGAAGCCTTCCTCTCTCAACTCATCAAAGTCATTCTCCGTCCAGCTTTGTTCCGTTGCTGGTGAGGAGCTGCGTTCCTCTGGAGGAGGAGAGGTGTTCTGATTTGTAGTTTCTGGTTTTTCTGCTCTGTTTTTTCCCCATCTTTGTGGTTTTATCTACCTTTGGTCTTTGATGATGGTGATGTACAGATGGGTTTTTGGTGTGGATGTCCTTTCTGTTTGTTAGTTTTCCTTCTAATAGTCACAACCCTCAGCTGCAGGTCTGTTGGAGTTGACTGGAGGTCCACTCCAGACCCTGTTTGCCTGGGTATCAGCAGCACTGGCTGCAGAACAGCGGATATTGGTGAACCGCAAATGCTGCTGCCTGATCATTCCTCTGGAAGTTTTGTCTCAGAGGAGTACCTGGCCGTGTGAGGTGTCAGTCTGCCCCTACTGGGGGGTGCCTCCCAGTTAGGCTACTTGAGGGTCAGGGACCCACTTGAGGAGGCAGTCTGCCTGTTCTCAGATCTCAAGCTGCGTGCTGGGAGAACCACTACTCTCTTCAAAACTGTCAGACAGGGACATTTAAGTCTGCAGAGGTTATTGCTGTCTTTTGTTTGTCTGTGCCCTGCCCCCAGAGGTGGAGCCTACCGAGGCACGCAGGCCTCCTTGAGCTGTGGTGGGCTTCACCCAGTTCGAGCTTCCCAGCTGCTTTGGTTACCTACTCAAGCCTGGGCAATGGCGGGTGCCCCTCCCCCAGCCTCGCTGTGGCCTTGCAGTTTGATCTCAGACTGCTGTGCTAGCAATGAGCGAGGCTCCATGGGCGTAGGACCCTCCGAGCCAGTTGCGGGATATAATCTCCTGGTGTGCGGTTTGTTAAGCCCGTTGGAAAAGCGCAGTATTAGGGCAGGAGTGACCCGATTTTCCAGGTGCCATCTGTCACCCCTTCCTTTGACTAGGAAAGGGAATTCCTTGACCCCTTGTGTTTTCCAGGTGAGGCGATGCCTCACCCTGCTTCGGCTCAGGCATGGTGTGCTGCACCCACTGTTCTGCACCCACTGTCCGGCACTCCCCAGTGAGATGAACCCGGTACCTCAGTTGGAAGTGCAGAAAACACCCGTCTTCTGCGTCGCTCACGCTGGGAGCTGTAGACTGGACCTGTTCCTATTCGGCCATCTTGGCTCCTCCCAATTTCTCGATTAAGACATTTTTAAAAAGTGAAGATAGTCTCTGTATGTTTAGCTTGTAAAAATTTGTTTTAAATACCTATTTATCAAGGATGATGATCTTGAATAATTTTCTGTTAAATATACTTATCTGTCAGAAACAATACCAATAAAATGTCAATAGAGACATTCGTATTTATATACACACTTATATACGTACACACATAAAACTAACAAAAATAGAAATTTCAATGGAAATTTGGTATTTTCTTCATGATTTCATTATTAATCATCTCTTCTTCAGAAAATATAGTTCAGAAGATTATTTCATAGTTTAGGTAATAACTGGTTCAAAAGATGAAATGTTAATGTACTGCTAGTAATTATCTGTCGGTGAGATTTGGGGACTTTTTGATACATTTCTAAAATGTTTTCATTTTGAAAGATAAAATGGTAATGATAAATGCAATAGTAATCACAGAAGATGGGATTATTCAACAAACAGTGCTTTTTGAAAAACTTACAATTTTGATAAATAGGATTAAGATTAATAGATTAAGGTAAAAGTTATATATCAAGAAGGAATTCTGAAAGCAGAGACAAGGAGTTCAACCTGGTTGAATTAAAGATGTATTTTGAGAACATTTGATAATAAAGTATGAATATTAGAAAGTCATAATATATAAAGTTTATTTGGTATTTACAAAGTGCCAGAAACTACTATCACTGTACAGTTACCTTGCTATACAAATATTTCTCAATTTTCACATGAGTCCTGTGTGATATTTTTATTATCTCATTTTACCATAAGGAAATTTAGGCACAGAAGAGTTAAGTAATTTTCCCAGGATGATATGTGTTACGTAGTGTAGAGGAATGACTTTAAAAGCCTATCAGAAGAATTTCAAGTTGACACAATAAACAAAAGAGAGCCACTATTATTTCCTGAGCATATAGAGTATTTTAGGATATCTTAGGCAAAAGTGTTCAGGATGAATTGATAAGAAGTAGCTTAGGAAACAGTTTCAATAATAAAACAGCCAAATGAGAGATACTTGAGCTGGGGTTTTGGCTCTCGTGGTGATGAGTCTGAAAAACACTTGGGTTAAAATTGTTTAGTTTTAGGGATGGAATGAGAAAAAAGATTGAAGAGGTAGCCAAGGTTTCTGATTTGAGATATTTGGTCATTAACCTTATTTAATTAATTAATTTTTTAAATAGAGACAGGGTCTCACTATGTTGCCCAGGCTGGTCTCAAACTCCTGGCCTCAAGCAATCCTCTTGCTTCAGCCTCTCAAAGTGCTGTGATTACAGATGTGAGCCACCATGCCCTGCCAAATCAATATTTTTTTAAAGTTCTGGTAGTTAAGGAAATGAAGTCTTTAAAGCATTGTGGTATAGTATAAAAGTTTGGCAAAAAATAGCTTAGTTGGTTTTGAATATATTGAATTTGATGTGATGACTGTGTGCAAGTAACATGGAACACAATACGATACTAGGTTTAGTGATGCAAATTTGAGATACAAACCATGTGAATGAGTGAATTTTCCTAGGCAGTAATTATGTGGGATAAGAAAAAAGTGTGTTTTTAAGAGACTGAAAAGATACATTGTTTTAAGTAATGTTAAATTGCTAAGATTGCTAGACATACTTATTATTTCAAAGAGCAGCCCATTCCAATTCAGTGATATGTACACCCTTAAGATTTCTTCACCATCTTTCATCTTTTCCCCTCTTACCCACCATTAACTGCTAGAAATTTATTATTTTAAGGCAGGATGGTTTGAATAACCAAACATTTGTACCTAGATTTTACCTTTGTTCTTCCTTTAACCTAGGTAAGTGGTTTTCAAACTTTACTATATGGGGTCTATAAATAAAACTGTACATTCCGAGTGATTTCAGAGATTTTCAGATTAATTTTGACCTGTGTGTGTGTGTGTGTGTGTGTGTGTGTGTGTGTGTGTGTGTGTGTGTGTGTGTGTGTGTGTGTGTGTTTTGCTTTGTATGTGAACCAGCATCCATTTATTTGTTATCCCATTTTCCAGTAAGGAAATTCAGGCGCAGAATAATTAAGTAATTTTCCCAGGATGATATATATGTTATGTGAAGGAGGGGGAACAACTTTAAAAGCTGGTCTGAAGAATTTCAAGTTGACACAATAAATAAGGTGAAGCCACTGTTACTTCCTGAGCAGATATAGTACTTTAGGTTATATAATGTTAGATGTGGTTCTTTTGAGTTGTCTGAGAGTTTAATGTGATTCTACCACCAGCCTCCTAAAAATAATTTTATTCAGTAAAAATAATCCTTAATATTGAAGCATAATTTGAGTAATTTGCCAGTGAAAATTAACTCTTTATTTCTGCAAGTCTCTCGTGGGGATGCTTTCTTTTCCTATGTTCAAAACATTCTAAAATCATGTAATTCTGAAAATTGTCCCTGTTTTATTTATATAACAACTTTGTGCTACTTTGATGCTTATTCATTAGATGGTGTAATCAGAATGTATGGGCGTTAGAAGCAGATTGAAAGTGCTACATAAATATATTACTAATTAACTACTTTAATAGCAGCAGGATTTAGACTCCAAACTTCATTGATTCAAAGTGGTAGAAGATGATGGAGGATCTCTATTCACTCCCCTACACCCACCATCTTAATTCTAATGGCAAAGTAGACATTTAAAAATTTTACCCTGGGGGCTTTCACAGTGCCTGCCCTACCTCATGAGGTCAGTTCCCAAATTAAAATTTGCTACTTTACTCAGCTGAGAGTTAGTAGTAATAATCTATTGAAGCTTAAGTAGTTTTTAAACCTTTTAATAGTCACCCCTCTTAACCTCCCACTGCCAAAAATAAAAAAAAAAAAACAAAAAAAACTGTACCTGGAATTCAAAGATACAAAGTAGATGTCACCTTGAAAATTTCAAGATTTATTTAATTAATAAGCAAAATTTGAAAAGGAATAAGAACTTTTTATTTCAGAGGTGAATGGTTACTATCAGCATTTACTAACATTCCTTATGAGAACTCAGATATTAAGCATTCCAAACCATAATATGATTAACACAACATGGTAAGTGTTACGTTCACTCGTTATTATACAACTATCAGTATGTAATGAACAACATTGCCCAGGACATTATGCCTAGCATTTAATTGAGCACTCTACAATGTGTTGTGACAGGAAGCAGTTTTACGTGGATGTCTGCACAAACCTGAATTTAAAACCAGACCTGTTTTGAGCTTCAGCTTTATTCATCAGTAAAATATTTACAGTAAGCTCATGTGTTTGGAGATGACAGAGAAAGCTTTGCTACAAGATCTGTCTAAAGGGTTAATCAGGCCACTTGAGTCAATAACACATTAAAGCTCTCTGCACAGCAAATGTGTGTGTCTGTTATTTATGTATGTATGAAT